AGCTATAACAGCAGAAATAACGTAAGAGGGCAGATTCCAGCCATATCTGCAAGATAGAATGAAGAGGGCTTAGTGATTTATTGGATATGAAAGATGAGGAAGAATCTAAAGGCAAATGAGATAATAGTTGTGCCATTAAAAAGAGTCTATTAAGAATTCAGAAATACCAGAGCTTTTTTAAGACGGGGGTTGAGAGGTAAGTCCTGTTACAATGATTACTTCAACACCGATTAAAGTGAATTTGAGGGTGCTTATGTGACATTTAGAAGAACTGCCCAGAAAGCATTCACAAATACAGTCTAGAATTCAAACACGACGTCCAGGACATGGAGACACGGGTTAGGAAATCACTGGTATCTTAGTGGTAGGTAAATCCTAGAGAACGAATTCTTTGAAAAAAGCCAAAAATTACTCATTTGAATTTTGCAAACTACAGTTTCGCCGGGCTTCTTAGCGACAACTGCAGCTAAGTGTCGGGGACAGAAGAGAGACTGAAGTGGCCCCGCAAGCCCCCTTTGGCAAAGCCCACTCCGAGACCATCCGGATCCCGACCTACACCAGAGCAAATGTCTAATGGTGAGAAGCCGCTTCACCACCCTACAGATCCGCGGTGCAGAGATTTCCCTGCTAAGGTCCTAACTCCTGAATGGGTACGGCGAGTACACCCGAAGAATCGAAAGGTACTTATCCCCCACTCAGTTCTAGAGGAAGCAGCGAGGTGGGCCAAGATGCGTGGTAAGGCCCAGGGACTCTTTGTCAACGAAGTCCGTTAAACTTTCCGCCCTCCCGGGGGCCTCAGCGGGCCAATTCCACTCACTTCTCGGAGGCTCCGGCCCAGCATGGTCCTCGTGCCCAGCCTGCCACCACAGGAGCCAGGCAAGGGGGAAAAAGAGGTCACCGGTCGCTAGTGATGTTACATGGGCGCAGCCATCTTTAATTGTCACTGAGCCCTTCAACACCGAGTACTTGGATTGGTTGAATTGCAGCCCGAGGAAATGATCTTTGTAGGCGATTGGTTGGCGCCGCAAAGCCATCCCGGCGGCTAAGGAGAGCGGGCAGGCAAGGAGATTCCGGGCCAGGGTCGCGGCGGCAGTCGGCAAGCGTTCGATTCTCTGGCGTTGGATCGCGAGCGGTGTCTGCTTGTCCCGCCGAGGGCTCCCAGGACAGGGCAGGGATCTAGGGGGTTTGCGCACCTGCTTTTTAATGCCCCGCCCCCCCTTTTTTTTTTAAAGTGGAGGGGGTGAAAGTGAGGGAGGAGAATGGACAGAATACTGACTGGAACGTTAATTCGAGCATTTCATATGCGAAGAGCGGAATAACAGTTCCGTATTCTTCTTTCAGTTTCTCCATTAGATTAGCTTCATTTTCGAATGCTCCGTTTTGCATGCTTAATTTTGAAACTAGCCCGTGGTTTGGCAGAATTTGACTGAATTCAGGGGTGAGAGTTTGATCCAGTCCAAGTGTATTTGAATTTGAGCACGCAGTTCAACCAGTGTTTACAATGGAATTTCTGAAGACTTGTGTACTTAGAAGAAATGCATGCACTGCGGTTTGCTTCTGGAGAAGCAAAGTTGTCCAAAAGCCTTCAGTTAGAAGGATTAGTACTACCTCTCCTAGGAGCACTGTCATGCCTGCTTGGGTGATAGATAAATATGGGAAGAATGAAGTGCTTCGATTCACTCAGAACATGATGATGCCTATCATACACTATCCAAATGAAGTCATTGTCAAAGTTCACGCTGCCAGTGTAAATCCTATAGACGTTAATATGAGAAGTAAGTTTTCAAAAGACATTGTTACCTTTTTTTTTGGAGGAAACAGATAAATTGTATTTTACAGGTGGTTATGGAGCTACAGCTTTAAATATGAAGCGTGATCCTTTACACGTGAAAATCAAAGGAGAAGAATTTCCTCTGACTCTGGGTCGGGATGTCTCTGGCGTGGTGATGGAATGTGGGCTTGATGTGAAATACTTCAAGCCTGGAGATGAGGTGAGTTAGGGAATGCCACTATTCCTGCGGGGCTAATGAAGCTGTCTGTCTGTGTGTGTTTCAGGTCTGGGCTGCAGTTCCTCCTTGGAAACAAGGCACTCTTTCAGAGTTTGTTGTAGTCAGTGGGAATGAGGTAACTTACCAACTCTGCTGAAATGCATTAGATGCTTATTTTTGACTGTTGTCTTCAAATGTAGGTCTCTCACAAACCCAAATCACTCACTCATACTCAAGCTGCCTCTTTGCCATATGTGGCTCTCACAGCCTGGTCTGCTATAAACAAAGTTGGTGGCCTGAATGACAAGAATTGCACAGGAAAACGGTAAGTGTATCAGTCAGTGGCAGCATCTAAACTCTCGTTAATTGTGGTTTCCTTTGCATTTCAGTGTTCTAATCTTAGGCGCTTCAGGCGGAGTTGGTACTTTTGCTATACAGGTAAAACCATTTTTTAATCTTGTGAATAGGAGTTTATTCTTTTTTTCTTTTTGGTGGGGGGCAGGTAATGAAAGCATGGGATGCTCATGTGACAGCAGTTTGCTCCCAAGATGCCAGTGAACTTGTAAGGAAGCTTGGTGCAGACGATGTAATTGATTACAAATCTGGAAGTGTGGAAGAGCAGTTGAAATCCTTAAAACCGTATGTATTAGAACAATGTTCACACTGGGAGTAACCATGTTTTGATTTGGTTCTTCCTCTCCAGATTTGATTTTATCCTTGATAATGTTGGCGGATCCACTGAAACATGGGCTCCAGATTTTCTCAAGAAATGGTCAGGAGCCACCTATGTGACTTTGGTGACTCCTTTCCTCCTGAACATGGACCGATTGGGCATAGCAGATGGCATGTTGCAGACAGGAGTCACTGTAGGTTCAAAGGCATTAAAGGTAGGAAGAAGGGTCTTGGTTGGTGACTGCAGGTATTTGACATGTTTTGTTTTCTTCTTTTTAGCATTTCTGGAAAGGAGTCCATTATCGCTGGGCATTTTTCATGGCCAGTGGCCCATGTTTAGATGACATTGCAGAACTGGTGGATGCGGGAAAGGTACGTGCACCTGGAAACCTGGATTGGAAGCCTTATCCACCGGTCAACCTCTTATGTTTTACAGATCCGGCCAGTTATTGAACAAACCTTTCCTTTTTCTAAAGTTCCAGAAGCCTTCCTGAAGGTGGAAAGAGGACACGCACGAGGAAAGACTGTAATTAATGTTGTTTAAATAAAAATGCAGTTTAGTGATTGTTGACGTTCTTATTTGGTGAGTGCCTGTGAGCCCAAATTTTTTTCTAGCCATCCCTTTCAAACATTTTTCCAGATTAGATTATACATTCCATGATACAAGCTTTAAAAAATAAACACACCATTTTGGCCAGTAATTGATATAAAAATATCAGCACTTGGATTTGTCTGTAGTCAGTAGAAATTCGAAGTTTTTTCAAGCTGTTCCTTCACACTGGCTTTGCAGGTTGTTGTGGCACCTTCTGTTTTACTAGCTTAAACTACTTTATTGTCTTTTTTGTTTTAGAGACAGGGTCTCGCTGTGTCACCCAGGCTGGAGTGCAGTGGCACAATCACAGCTCACTGCAGCCTTGACCTTAAGCGATTCTCCTGCTTCAGCCTCTCAAGTAGGTAGGACTACAGGTATGCATCACCACACCCAGCTAGTTTTTTTGTATTTTTAGTAGAGACAGTTTTGCCATGTTGCCCAGGCTGGTCTCAAACTCCTGGGCTTAAGTGATCCACCATGTCAGTCTCCCAAAGTTCTGGGATTACAGGCGTGAACCACCCTGCTGGGCCTGATCGTCTTAATGTACAATACTAAAACTTTCAGTGTATAGATGGATGTTGGCATGAAGAGATAATTTAAAGCTGGTTCCTTCTTGAATTCATCACTGAGCAGCTTTCTAACTGCCAAGGTTTCCTTTTTTGTTCCTCCACCATAATGTGGTCACCACAGCTCTTAAAGTTCTAAATCTCTTAGTGTCATATATAAAAATCTGCCTGGTGATTCATTTGTTTATGCTCTTAATATTGAAAGGTGAGAGCAGAGTTTCTAACTTTTTAAAACCCTTACATCTTGCATAAGGATTAGGCCTGTTTCGGCAATTGAAACATGCTTCTCTGAGGGCTTTTCCATGGAAATTGCAGCCTTCCAATGGAGCCCAAAGCTTGCCACTTTGATGTCAAATGTTTACATTTAGATATCTCTCCAATCAACCCATTGCAGTGTGCACTTCGAATATTCATTTACGGTAAGTGTTTTTACTTCCTAATATACTCATCCTCAGTATTGCACCTGATATGCTTGCTTGTAACTTTTGATGTAGACCTGTTTTGAGATTTCTGCTTGGTTTATTCCTGTTAGACACTCGTTTGGTAGCATGTATGTTAGATGTAGGCTTTTCTCTAAAATTGTTGGTCTGGTCTTACTACCGAGTTATTGCAAAAGAAAAAAAAATCTGATTTTCCAGGTGTA